CTTAATATTTGGTAATTAGTTTCATGGAATATCCTTTCCCATTCTTTCACTTTTAACCTGTTTTTGTCTTTGGATCTTAAGTCTCTTACAGACAGCATATACAGTCATGTATCATTTATGTATGGGTATATGTTCTTAGAAATGCATTGTTATGCAATTTCATCATCATGTAAATATCACAGAAGGTACTTACACAAACCTAGATGGTATGGTATAGCCTATTGCTCCTAGGCTACAAAGCTGTTACGGCATGTTACCATACTAAATACTGTAGGTAACTATAACCCAATGGTGTTTGTATATCTAAACATAGAAAATATATAGTAAAAATACGTTATTATAATCTTACCATTGTATTACCATCCTATGTGCATTCCATCATTGACTGAAATGTTATGTGGCACAGGAGTCTTGAATCATGGTTTTTTAAAACCCATTCTTCTAATCTCTGTCTTTTCACTGAAGTTTAACCCATTTACATTTAAAATAATTACTGATGAGGGAATTCTGTCATTTTGCTATTTTCTATATATATTGCAGCTTTTTTTGGTTCCTCATTTCTTATCTGTCTTCTTTCATGTTTAGTTGATTTTTGTAATGAAACTTTTAACTTCCTTTCTTATCTTCTTTTAGCTATTTTCTTTGTGTTATCATGGGATTACATTTGACATCCTAAATAAGGAAGCTTCTAACATAAATTTATAGCAGCTTAATTTGAAAAAGATACAAAAACTGCTCCTTAACTGCCCTGTCCCCCACCCCTTTCAGCTGTTGATATCACATAATTACATCTCTATATAACATGTGTCCAAAACAAACTAAATCTATTAGTCCCTTAAATTAAGTAGAAAACAAGATGTGGAGTTACCTGTTGTGAAAATGTTTTCTGGGTATGTGACCACAAAGTGCATTGTAGCATGCAGTGACCTAAAAATGCATACCAGTGCTAAAATAACTGCTGCTGTCTGCAACATCCCTCCTCTCCTTAGGAATGTTGACCAGACTCTACAAAACCCAAACAGTTCCTGTAAGCAAAGAGTAAACAGATTAAGAAAACAACCAGACGGCTTAACACACCATCAGTGACTTCCCCCGCCCCTTCCATTCCCTCTTCATGATATAAAAGACTAGATAGGCATGTACTATAAGCACTGAAATCTACCTTGTCTTGCTGCTGCCCAAGGCTGCCTTATAAATTTCCCCTGGATAAATCTTTGACTACCTGCCAACCCGGAATCATCTGCCTTTTTTTTTTGGTCTGATGGCAAATCAGTAATTTGCCTCCACTTGTAGAGGGCAATTCTCAGTCCTGGCAGGGAGTTTTCCCAACAAAAGCAAAGTTACAATAACACTAGCTTTTGGCCTAATCATTGGTTTTTGTTAATGTATTGGTCTCAAGTCATGTTGTAAACAAAAAGTGGAGTTACATACCATTGTTACAATAATACTAGCTTTTATAATTTCCCATGTATTTACCTTTACTTATCTTTATTTCTTTATACAAGTTCAGTTACTGTCTAGTGTCCTTTCAACTTGCAGGACTTCATTTAGCATTTCTTGTAGGGCAGGTCTAGTGGTAATGAACTCCCTCAACTTTTGTTTATCTGGAAAGTCTTATCTTCTACTTCAATTTCGAAGGACAGTTTTTGCCAGGTATGGGATTCTTTTATTTTTTTTTTGACACAGAGTTTCGTACTGTTGCCCAGGCTGGGGGGCAGTGGCGCAATCTTAGCTCACTGCAAGCTCCGCCTCCTGGATTCATGCCATTCTCCTGGAGTAGCTGGGACTACAGGCACCCACTACCACGCACAGCTAATTTTTTGTATTTTTAGTAGAGATGGGGTTTCACTGTGTTAACCATGATGGTTTGGATCTCCTGACCTCGTGATCCGCCCGCCTCGGCCTCCCAAAGTGCTGGGATTACAGGCGTGAGCCACTGTGCCTGGCCAGATATGGAATTCTTGATTGATAGACTAAATTTTTTCTTTTACCACTTTGACTATATTAGCTCATTGTCTTCTGGCTTCCAAAGTTTTTGATAAGAAATCTGCTGATAATCTTATTGAGGATCATTTGTATGCGAAGAGTCATTTCTCTTTTGCTGCTTTCAAAATTCTCTTCTGATAGTTTGATTATAATGTATCTCAGTATGTGTTTCTTTGAGTTCATCCTACTTGGTTTATTGAACTTCTTAGATATTCATATTCATGTTTTTCATCAAATATGGGAAGCTGTTGGTCATCATTTCTTCAAATATTCTCACCAGCCTTTTCTCTCTCTTCTCCTTCTGTAGTTATCACAATGTGTATGCTGATCTGGTTGAGGTATCGCACAGGTTCCTTAGACTGCTTTCACATTTCTTCAATCTCTTTTCTTTCTGTTCCTCAGACTCAATAATTTCCATTATCCTCTCTTCAAGTTTTCTGACTCTTTCTTCTAACTGTTCAATGTGCCTTTGAATCCCTCTTGTGAATTTTTAATTTCAGTTATTGTACTTTTTAGCTCCAGAATTTCTTTTTGGTTTCTTTTAGGTTTTCTATCTGTTTTTGATATTTCCATTTTGTTCATAAATAATTTTCTTGACTTTAAATTCCTTTTGTTTTTTGAGTCTCTTTAGGTTTCATTTGAATGGGTTACACTTTCCTGTTTCTCTGTATCCTTTGTGATATTTTTGTTGAAAACCAGACATTAGAATTTACTAATGTGTTAACTCTGGAAATCAGATTCTTCCTCTTCTCCAGGGTTTGCTGTTTTTGTTACTGTTTTTATTATTTTTGTTTTTTTGATTGTTGTAAGCCCTCTTTGCCTAAGATGAGTCTGAAGTATAAATCTAAGGTCTTCTCAGAGGTCTTTTCTGAGCCTGCACCATCCCCTAGGCTGTGCCATGACTTTCTGATTTCTCTCATATATGCAATTGTGTTTATGTCTGGCTCCCAAAAGGGGAAAATGAGAAAAATGAATGGGAGTGGGGAGGGAAACACCAGCTCTTTAATTCTCCTGGAAGTCACTTCAACCAGAAGGTGAGGGGCTTGCAACAATGGAAGTGCAACAATGGCTAATGACTCTCTGCACCTCTGTGATCACGAGTGGCAGTTAGGAATCAGAGCACAGATCTAACGTTTTGAGGACAATGTACTTTTTGCCCCCCTAGCTCCTACAAGCTGTGTGCAAACCACTCTAGGAACATGTGCACAGCTGCGTGCCATGAGATTCAGTGGTAGGAGATGGTTAGCTGCTGCTGTGCCAAGACTGGAAATTGACCAATTTTTTTTTTTTTTTGAGACAGAGTCTCGCTCTGTTACCTAGGCTGGAGTGCAGTGAGGTGATCTTGGCTCACTGCAACCTCCGTCTCCCAGATTCAAGTGGTTCTCCTGCCTCAGCCTCCAGAGTAGCTGGGACTACAGGCATTCACCACCACGCCTGGCTAATTTTATATTTTTCGTAGAGACGGATTTTGCCATGTTGGCCATGCTGGTCTTGAACTCCTGACCTCAGGTGACCCATCCACCTCAACCTCCCAAAGTGCTAGGATTACAGGCATGAGCCACTGCACCCCACCTCTCTTTTCCTTTTTTTGGTCTTAAAACAACATGCATTTATTTGGGTCACAATGCTATAGATTGGCTATTTGGGCTGGGCTCCGCTGGGCAATTCTTCTGGTCTCTGTTGGACTCATTCCCGCATATTTTCCCCCAGTTGCTAGGTTGGCTAAGTGTCGGCTATTCTAAGACAGATGGCTCACTGCTGCTCCACATAATCTCATCTCCCAGTAGGCTAGCCCAGGTTTGTTCTATAGCAGCTGAGCAGGATCCCAGAAAAGCAAGTGGAAGCATGCAAGACTTCTTAAAGGTTACGCTTAAAACAACTACATGATCACTTTCACCACATTCCATTGGGCAAAACTTCATAACACGGCTAGCTCAGATTCCAGGGTTGAGGAAATAGATTCCACTCTTTAATGAGGGGAGTTACAGAGACACATTGCAAATGAATGAATATAGGGAGGAACAGAGAACTGGAGACATTTCTGCAATCCTCTTCAAAGCATTAGCATATATATTTTGCCTTAGGCTTTATTTTCTAAGGGACTCAGGCTATGACAGTGTCTATTACACTAATTTTTTTTTAAAGAAATTGACAAAATTTAACCACAATGTACTGTCCAAGTCTTCCTCTGGAAGCTGCAAGTTTCAATAAATTCTACAGTTCTAAAATACAGATGGTTCCTTGATTTATGACGGAATTATATCCCAGATAAATCCATCACAAGCTGAAAATATCTTAAGTCAAAAACACACTTTTGACATATTATTTTTAACTTACAACGGGTTTATCTGGGACATAACCTCACTGTAAGTCGAGAAGCGTACTAAAATCTATAACATTTTTGGACTATTGTAAAGTTGAAAAATCATAAGTGAAACCGTCGTAAATCAGGGATTGTCTGTACATAAGACAGACTCTGCCAGTGTAATTTTTGTCTAGGTGAGGAGACAGATTTCTGGTGCTTCCTATTCTGCCATTTTCCTAGAATCCTCTCCTATTTGTTTCATTTTCATTCATTCTATATTGATTAATATTAAACATCTAATATTGTGACTTTATATACTACTTTGGCTGAACTCTCATGTTTCTATTTTTTTTGTTCTCATTGTGATTAATTTCTAAATAGTTTATAAATCTGCAATCACGGTTGCGATTTTCTCCTTGACCCAGATTTAAGGCATTTTTCCCTTTAGCTTCCAATTAGATGAATTTCCTTTTATCTTTTTATCTAAAAAATTATTTTTAGTGCTGTTAACAGAGTGTGTAACTTAAAATTGAGATTTTTTGGGTGTAATTTTAAAAATCAATTTTTATAAATGTTTCCTGGTCATTAAAGGCAACTTCTCTATCTGCAAGTTATAAAGTTTAATATAGCTGTTAAATCTTGTATTACTACTTAGGTTCTTTTAAAAATTGTCTATTACTTCCCTGCTGAGGTTTCAAATACAAAGAATGGTATATAATCAAACAATTTAAAGGTGAGGAGAAAGAGAATGTGATGGTTAATAGTGAGTGTCAACTTGATTGTATTGAAGGATGCAAAGTATTGATCCTGTGTGTGTCTGTGAGGGTGTTGCCAAAGGAGTTTAACATTTGAGTCAGTGGGCTGGGAAAGGCAGACCCACCCTTAATCTGGGTGGGCACCATCTAATCAGCTGCCAGCATGATCAGAATATAAAGCAGGCAGAAAAAACGTGAAAAGATTAGACTGGCTTAGCCTCCCAGCCTATACCTTTCTCCTATGCTGGATGCTTCCTGTCCTCAAACATCAGACTCCAAGTTCTTCAGGAACTCGGACTGGCTTCCTTTCTTGCAGCTTGCAGATGGCCTATTGTGGGACCTTGTGATGGTGTGAGTTAAAACTACTTAATAAACTCTCCTTTATATATAAATATATATATCTATTCCATTAGTTCTTTCCCTCTAGAGAAACCTAATACAGATTTTGGTACCAGGAGTGATTCTACAGGAACAGAATATTAAGGATGGAGTTCTTTTGTTGGTTTTGGGGTTTCTGAAGTTGGCTGCTTAATATGATTAGACCCCAAAATGCTAAGGACTCTAATAGTATGGAGAACACTGATAGTCGCTGGCATGAACTTTTTTTTTTTTTGAGACGGAGTCTTGCTCTGTCACCCAGGCTGGAGTGCAGTGGCGCAGTCTTGGCTCACCGCAAGCTCTGCCTCCCGGGTTCACGCCATTCTCCTGCCTCAGCCTCCCGAGTAGCTGGGACCACAGGCACCCACCACCATGCCCGGCTAATTTTTTGTATTTTTAGCAGAGATGGGGTTTCACCATGTTAGCCAGGATGGTCTCGATCTCCTGACCTTGTGATCCGCCTGCCTCGGCCTCCCAAAGTGCTGCGATTACAGGCTTGAGCCACCGCGCCCGGCCTGGCATGAACTTTTTAGAGAGTTATGAAAAATAAATGCGTTTGACACTCCTGATTCACCACTTGTGAGAGGCAAGGAGTTTAGTGACTCTATACATAATACCTTTGACTCTATGTGGAGAACAAAGGAACATAATTAAGTTGGTTGGTTGTTCCTAAGTTCACTGGACAAAGTGAATCCAAAGGGATTCTAACTCCTCGCTCCAGAAGCAGATACTGAGCCTCAAATCTAAGACTGTCCTAAGTGAGAGTCTTATCTCCTGTAGAGAAAGAACTGAAATTGTGGAAAAACAGACACAAGCTCTTATTAGGCAAGTGGCTGACCTGCAACAAAAGGTGCATGCACAGCCTTGCCAGGTGTCTACTGTTAAAGTGAGGGCATTGATTGGAAAAGAATGGGACACTGTAAGTTGGAATGGGGACACTGAGCTTGTAAACGCTGATGAACTTTTTTTGCCAAAAGAAACAGCTTCCCCATCCCGGGTAGCAAGTAGCGGCAACATCCCCTCCCTGACCCACACTGTCATCAGCCTTTCTACCTTTGTCGGAGGAGATAAACCCTACACTGCCTGAGGCAACAGTGATGGCCTCCCCTGAGGCAGCTGCCAGGCAAGATAACGTTGATTCTCCTCAGGAGCCACCCCCAATACCCTTGTTTGCTTCTGGATCTATAACAAGACTAAAGTCCCGGCAGGCCCCTAGAGGTGAGGTTCAGAGTGTGACCCATGAGGAGGTGCACTATACTCGAAAATAACTGCTTGAGTTTTATAATTTATATAAGCAGAAATCTGGAGAACAGGCATGGGAATGGATATTAAGGGTGTGGGACAATGGTGGAAGGAACACAGAGTTGGATCAGGCTGAATTTATTGATTTGGGCCCACTAAGTGGGGATTCTGCATTTAATGTTGCAGCTCGGGGAGTTAAAAAAGGTTCTAATAGTTTATTTGCTTGGTTAGCTGAAATATGGATTAAAAAATGGCCCACTATGAGCGAGCTGGAAATGCCTGATCTCTCTCAATTTAATGTAGAGGAAGGGATCCAAAGGCTTAAGGATATTGGGATGGTGGAGTGGATTAGCCACTTTAGACCTACTCATCCCAGCTGGGAGGGTCCAGGAAATAGACCCAAAACCCCTTGAATGAAGGGGAGGCCAGTCCCCTTGAGGAAGGACCCCGCTATATTACCGACAATTTATGCTGTTAATCTTTCTCTCATTCTCCCCCAAGAAGATCTCTAGCCTTTTACCAGGGTAAAACTGTGCACTGGGGAAAGGGAAATGATCTGACATTTCAGGGACTACTGGACACTGGCTCTGAGCTGACGTTGATTCTAGGGGACCCAAAATGTCACTGTGGTCCTCTAGTTAACATAGGAGCTTATAAAGTTCAAGTAATTAATGAAGTTTTAGCTCAGGTCCAACTGACAGTGTGTCCAGTGGGTCCCTGGACTCATCCTGTGGTCATTTTCCCAGTGCCAGAATGCATAATTGGCACAGGCATACTTAGCAGCTGGCAGAACCCCCACATTGGCTCCCTGACTGGTAGAGTAAGGGCTATTATGGTGGAAAAAGCCAAATGGAAGCCATTAGAGCTGCCTCTACCTAGAAAAATAGTAAATAAAAAACAGTATCACATCCCTGGAGGGGTTGCGGAAATTAGTGCCACCATCAAGGACTTGAAAGACACAGGGGTGGTGATTCCCACCACATCCCTGTTCAACTCTCCCATTTGGCCTCTGCAAAAGACAGATGGATCTTGGAGAATGACAGTCAATTATGTAAGCTTAACCAAGTGGTGACTCCAATTGTGGCTGCTGTATCAGATGCGGTTTCACTGCTTGAGCAAATTAACACATCTCCTGGTACGTGGTATGTAGCCATTGACTTGGCAAATGCCTTTTTCTCCATTCCTGTCCATAAGGCCCACCAGAAGCAATCTGCCTTCAGCTGGCAAGGCCAGCAATATACCTTTACTGTACTACCTCTGTGGTATATCAACTCTCTGGCTGTGTCATAATCTTATTTGGAGAGAACTTGATCTCTTTTTGCTTCCACAAGGTATCACACTGGTCCATTACATTGATGACATTATGCTGATCGGATCCAGTGAGCAAGAAGTAGCAAATACACTGGACTTACTGGTGACACAGAAGATGGAAAATAAATCTGACTAAAATTCAGGGACCTTCTACCTCAGTAAAATTTCTAGGGGTCCAGTAGTGTGGGTCCTGTCGAGATGTTCCTTCTAAAGTGAAGGATAAGTTGCTGCATTTGGCCCCTCCTATACCAAGAAAGAGGAACAACGCCTAGTGGGCCCATTTGGATTTTGGAGGCAACACATTCCTCATTTCGGTGTGTTACTCTGGCCCATTTACTGAGTGACCCGAAAGGCTGCCAGTTTTGACTGGGGTCCAGGAGAAGGCTCTACAACATGTCCAGACTGCTGTGCAAGCTGCTCTGCCACTTGGGCCATATGACCCAGCAGATCCAATGGTGCTTGAGGTGTCAGTGACACCTCAAGGGATGCTGTTTGGAGCCTTTGGCAGTCCCCCATAGGTGAATCACAGTAGAGGCCTCTAGGATTTTGGAGCAAGGCCCTGACATCTTCTGCAGATAACTATTCTCCTTCTGAGAGACAGCTTTTGGCCTGTTACTGGGCTTTGGCGGAAACGGAACGTTTGACTATGTGTCATCAAGTCACCATTCAACCTGAACTGACTATCATTAACTGGGTGCCTTCTGACCCATCTAGCCGTAAAGTGGGTCATGCACAGCAGCATTCCATCATCAAATGGAAGTGGTATATACGTGATCAGGCTCGAGCAGGTCCTGAAGGCACAAATAAGTTACATGAGGAAGTGGCTCAAATGCCCACGGTCTCCACTCCTGCCACCCTGACTTATCTCCCGAGCCTGCACCGATGGCCTCATGGGGAGTTCCCTATGATCAGCTGACAGAGGAAGAAAAGACTAGGGCCCGGTTCACGGATGATTCTGCACGATATGTAGGCACTACCCAAAAGTGGACAGCTGTAGCACTACAGCCCCTTTCTAGGACATCCCTGAAGGACAGCAGTGAAAGGAAATCTTCCCAGTGGGCAGAACTTTAAGCAGTACACCTAGTTGTGCACTTTGTATGGAAGGAGAAATGGCCAGATGTGCGATTATATACTTATTCATGGGCTGTAGCTAATGGTTTGGCTGGATGGTCAGGGACATGGAAGAAGCATAATTGGAAAATTGGTGACAAAGAAATCTGGGAAAGAGATATGTGGATGTATCTCTCTGAGTGGTCAAAAACTGTGAAGATATTTGTATCCCATGTGAGTGCTCACCAATGGGTGATCTCAGCAGAGAAGGATTTTAATAATCAAGTGAATAGGATGAGCCCTTCTGTGCATACTCAGCCTCTTTCCCCAGTTACGCCTGTCATTGCCCAATGGGCCCACGAACAAAGTGGCCATGGTGGCAGGGATGGAGGTTACATATGGGCTCGGGAACATGGACTTCCACCCACCAAGGCTGACCTGGCTACGGCCACTGCAGAGTGCCCAATTTGCCAGCAGCAGAGACCAACACTGAGCCCTCGAAATGGCACCATTCCTTGGGGTAACCAGCCAGCTACCCGATGGCATGTTGATGATATTGGACCTCTTTTATCATGTAAAGGGTAGAGGTTTGTCCTCACTGGAATAAACACTTATTCCAGATATCGGTTTGCCTATCCTGCATGCAATGCTTCTGCCAAGACTACTATCTGTGGACTCACAGAATGTCTTATCCACTGTCATGGTATTCCACACAGCATTGCCTCTGACCAAGGCACTCACTTTATGGCTAAAGAAGTGTGACAGTGGGCTCATGCTCATGGAATTCACTGGTCTTACCATGTTCCCCCGTCATCCTGAAGCAGCTGGAATGATAGAACGGAATGGCCTTTTGAAGTCACAATTACAACATCAACCAGGTGACAACACTTTGCAGGCCTGGGGCAAAGTTCTCCAGAAGGCCATGTATACCCTGAATCAGCGTCCAATATATGATACTATTTCTCTCATAGCCAGGATTCACAGGTCCAGGAATCAAGGGGTGGAAGTGGCACCACTCATCATCACCCTTAGAGAGTCACTAGCAAAAGTTTTGCTTCCTGTTCCCATGACATTACGTTCTGCTGGCTTAGAGGTCTTAGTTTCAAAGGGAGGAACACTGCCACCAGGAGACACAACAGCAATTCCATTAAACAGGAAGTTAAGATTGTCACCTGGACACTTGGGGCTCCTCCTACCTTTAAGTCAACAGTCTAAGAAGGGAGTTACAGTGTTGGCTGGGGTGACTGACCCGGACTATCAAGATGAAATCAGTCTACTACTTTTTTTTTTTTTTTTTTTTTTTTTTGAGACAGAGTCTCGCTCTGTCGCCCAGGCTGGAGTGCAGTGGTGGGATCTCGGCTCACTGCAAGCTCCGCCTCCCGGGTTCACGCCATTCTCCTGCCTCAGCCTCCCAAGTAGCTGGGACTACAGGCGCCCGCCACTACGCCCGGCTAATTTTTTGTATTTTTAGTAGAGACGGGGTTTCACCGTTTTTAGCTGGGATGGTCTCGATCTCCTGACCTCGTGATCTGCCCGCCTCGGCCTCCCAAAGTGCTGGGATTACAGGTGTGAGCCACCGCGCCCGGCCCAGTCTACTACTTTTAAGTCAACAGTCTAAGAAGGGAGTTACAGTGTTGGCTGGGGTGATTGACCTGGACCATCAAGATGAAATCAGTCTACTATTCCACAACTGAGGTAAGGAAGAGTATGCATGGAATACAGAGATCTATTAAGGTGTCTCTTAGTATTACCATGCCCTGTGGTTGAAGTCAATGGGAAACTATAAAAGCCCAGTCCAGAAAGGACTACAAATGGTCCAGACCCTTCAGAAATGAAGGTTTGGGTTACGCCACCAGGAAAAAAACCACGACCTGCTGAGGTGCTTGCTGAAGGCAAAGGGAATACAGAATGGGTAGTAGAAGGCTAGTCATCCATACCAGCTACAACCAAGTGAACAGTTGCAGAAATGAGGATTGTAATTGTCCTGAGTATTTCCTCCTTTTGTTAAAAACATGTTTGTGCATATATACACTTGTACTAAGAAAATATCTTCATTTTATTTCCTTTTTTTTTGAGATGGAGCCTTGCTCTTGTTGCCCAGTCTGGAGTGCAGTGGCAGGATCTCGGCTCACTGCAACCTTTGCCTCCTGGGTTCAAGTGATTCTCCTGCCTCAGCCTCCCGAGTAGCTGGGATTACAGGCATGCACCACCATGCCTGGCTAATTTCTGTATTTTTAGTATGTTGGCCAGGCTGGTCCTGAACTCCTGATCTCAAGTGATCCGCCCAGCTGAGCCTCCCAAAGTGCTAGGATTACAGGCGTGAGCCACAGCGCCCGACCATAATATTATTTTTGTGAAAATATGTGTTCTGAGTTCTAAACATTCAGCTTACAAATCCCCTTTTGCAACATGAGTGTTTGTAGAGTATGTGTGTGTTTTGAATGTGTGCATGTGAGTATATGAATGTGAATGTGTAAGTGCACGAGTTTAAGTGCACAAGTGTGTGTTAGTGTGTGCATGGGTAGGAATGTGAATCTGGTTGTGAGTGTGTGTGAGTGTGACTGTGTGTGTGGGGAGGGCTGCATGTGCTGAGAGCTGTCAAGAATGAGGACTTCCGTTTCTCCTCACCAATCTCTAGATCCTGCCTTATTTTATCCTCTCCTAAGCCTTATGCAAACTTAAGAAAAATCAGGTTGAGACCCTCTATTACTGTCAAAAGCCATTACTCATCTCGGCCTCCCAAAGTGCTGGGATTACAGGCGTGAGCCACTGCGCCCAGCCTCCTTTTATCATGGGACATTAAGATTTACTTCATATCAGCATTTAAGTATTGTTAACTTTATGTAATAGCATTTGGGTTGGGGACTGGTGTGTTTCCAGCTGTACAAAGGATAGTTGTATTAGGTGTAATTATGACATTATTATTGTCTTTATTTGAAGATTATGAATGATCTCAGGAGATATGTATGTGTTTAAGTTGACAAGTGGTGGACTTGTGATGGTTAATACAGTCAACTTGATTGGATTAAAGGATGCAAAGTATCGATCCTGAATGTGTCTGTGAGAGTGTTACCAAAGGAGATTAACATTTGAGTTAGTGGGCTGGGAAAGGCAGACCCACCCTTAATCTGGGCGGGCACCATCTAATCAGCTGCCAGCACGACCAGAATATAAAGCAGGCAGAAAAACATGAAAAGACTAGACTGGCTTAGCCTCCCAGCCTACAGCTTTCTCCCATGTTGGATGCTTCCCGTCCTCAAACATTGGACTCCATGTTCTTCAGCTTTGAAACTCGACTGCCTTCCTTTCTCCTCAGCTTGCATATGGCCTATTCTGGGACCTTGTGATCATGTGAGTTAATACTACTTAATAAACTCCATATATATATATATATATATCTCCTATTAGTTCTATTCCTCTAGAGAACCTGGACTAATAAAGAGAACGAGATAAAAGAGGAAACAACAGAGGCCATGATTGCACTTTTTACATATATCAAATATTGGCAAGTCTGCCATCCTAGCTTCCCATCTGCCTACAAGTGGGCAGAGCCATTTTTAACCTTTCTTACTGTGAACATACTTCAATTCACTTAGAATTCTTGAAGTCCAGGCCAAGCACCTCTAGGGTAAAATTTAGCATTCTGTTTTATCCAGGTGTTCACTAACGGTTCCATATTAATTTGCTTCTGCAGATAAAGTATAAATTCCTCATGGGCTAAAATCACACCTTATTTTGTATCTTCCCCTTGCACCAACCACTAGCATAGTACTGAGTACATAGTTCAAATGCCATTAACTCCACAGTGATCCTACCTATGAAGATATGACTTGAAGAATTCTGAAACTCATTAAGCTAACCTATACAAGGATACTAATTTACTATTTATATACTGAAATTAAAGCCCTAGTATGATGTCTGGGGTTACCAAACACAGTGATATAGTAATTTGGTGGAGGCCAGCAAGGCCAATGCCATACTTCTCAGGGTAACTGGAATTGTGTCTTCAAAGGAGAAGTAATTCCCACTATCAACTGGGAGGTACAGGGTATCAAACTTGTGAGAAGAGCCCTTCTGTAGGCTCAAGGAGTGCCAGTGGCATTCAAGGAGGAGGGAGGGAGAGGATTTTTGTCCCCAAGGGGCATCTAGCAACATTTTGAGACAGTTTTGGTTGGTGGTGGGGTGCTACTGGGATTTACTGGGTAGAAGCCAGGGATGCTGATAAAATAAACATCCTACAATGCACAGGATAACCTTCCACAACAAAGAATTATCTGACTTAAAATGTCAATAGTGCCAAGGTTGAGAATCCTTTCTTTCATAGGCAATCAAGGGAATTCTTTGTCCTCTGTGCTCAGACCTGAACTTAAAGAGTAAAATTATCTAAGAGCTGTTTCTGAGTAAGACAAGTTACGAAATGGGCACTGTCATCAGGAGGTGGCATATCTAGTTAAAAAAAAAATTCAGAAATTGAGTAGTCTTATTTTGTATATAAGATTATCCTTATGCTATTCTGTTTTCTACTTTTTTTTTTTTTTTTGAGACACAGTCTTGTTCTTGTCCCCGAGGCTGAAGTGCAATGGCATGATCTTGGCTCACTGCAACCTCTGTCTCCCAGGTTCAAGCGATTCTCCTGTCTCAGCCTCCTGAATAGCTGGGATTAAAGGCACCTGGCACCACGACTGGCTAATTTTTGTATTTTTAGTACAGATGGGGTTTCGCCACGTTGGCCAGGCTGGTCTCAACTCTTGACCTCATGATCCACCCTCCTCGGCCTCCCAAAGTGCTGGGATTACAGGTGTAAGCCACTGCACCCAGCCTGTTTACTTTTATGTTTTAGAGATGGGGGTCTCGCTGTGCTACCCAGGCTGGAGTGCAGCAGTGCAACTATAGCTCACTGCAGACTTGAACTCCTGGGCTCAAGAGATCCTCCAGCCTCAGCCTCCTGAGTAGCAGGAAGTAGAGGTGTACACAACCACACCCACTTTTTTTTTTTTTTTTTTTTTTTTTTGGAGACAGGAGGTCTCACTCTGTTGCCCAGGTTGGAGTGCAGTTTTGCGATTTCAGCTCACTGCAACCTCCACCTCCCTGGTTCAAGCGATTCTCCCACCTCAGCCTCCCGAGTATCCGGGATTACAGGCATGTGCCACCACACCTGGCTGATTTTTGTATTTTTTGGTAGAGACGAGGTTTCACCATGTTGGCCAGGCTGGTCTCAAATTCCTGGCCTCCAGCAGTGCTCCTGTCTTGGCCTCCCAAAGCGTTGGGATTATAGGCATGAGCCACCACACCCAGGTACTACTGTGTGATTTTAATATCCAATGTTTTTTCTTCTATTACAAAAGTATCTTTACATACTTATCTTACCCTAAGCCATTGAAATTGTTCCATTTTAAGTTGTACTGACAAAGGATCCAAATTTACAGTTTCTGCTCAGCTGTGTAGCAAAGTATTAAGGAAAGGGTTACATGTTCACACTTTGAGGCCAAGTGGTAGTGACTCCAAGGACAAAATGAACAGTCAAAAAACAGGGCTGTATAATCCATCCATTCTTTCCAACAGTAGAATTTCCTCCAATTATCAATTCTGGAGATTCTGGGGTTATTCAATTAAGAAGAGTAGCACATACTTCAGTCACATGAGGACACTCTCAAAATACAAGTTGAAAATACAAAACTCCTCATAACAATGTCAAGTGCCAACAATGATTTTTAAAATTTAAGTAGGGCTGAACTGTGTGTAACTGGTGAAATGTTCAAGTTAACAATCCTTACACACGAAATCTCTCACTTCACTGACTTAATTCATTATTTGCTGAATAAACAATAAACTTCCAGTCAGTAGTCAAGAGTTGGCAATCTAGCTGGTAGGACATAACATATAATCATGAAACAGCAAAAACAGTATTCAAAGATTAAATTAGCAATACCCCAAAATGTGTGTTAGAGTTAGCATAAAGAATTTCTGATGTAGTTTACCAAGAGCTAAACTAAAAAGTCCAGAATACAAAAAACAGGGATGCAATGATGTTAGTTTTTTTCACCATCCTTGAAATTCTCCCATTAACCACAGCTCTGAGTTTTCAACTGCTCTTTGTCCTTAAATCTTCAGATTCCCTCCTTTGAATGGGATAGGTAGAGCAGATTAGAAGAAATATATTCCGAGGCTCTCTAATAGTTTCTGGATGATTAACCTTCATGAAAATAACCTCACAGATAAGTAATTAGGATTTTTCAGCCCATTTCTATAAACTAAGTAAACTTTTTTTCTAGTGAACATAACTTGATATATTAGTGACTGTAGAAAGTCTTTCTACAGCAACAGGAATTATATCAAGGCTTTTGCAAATTCCTGGCAACTCCGGGCATGTTTAAGTTCTACTACTCATCTGTTCTGACTATATTTTCATCTGATGGAATAAGCAGTTCATCTCCTTTCCTAGAACTTTTAGTGCTCTACTGTCCCCCTCACTTTAGTTAAGGTCTGCCATGTCCTCCTCTCCGACAGTCCTTGACTTTCCCAATGGCATATTCATCTGCTCAAACAGATGTCACTGCAAAACAAAACAAACTTTTAACAAAAAGCAATGTTTGCATATTTGGGGCCTTTTGTATGACAATATTGCACGTTTCCTCAGAAAAATTCACGGAGATTCTTTAAGGTTGGGGGTTTAATCTATTGATATTTTCCTTAGGTAGACAAAGACAACCTCTAAGTGCGCTCAGTTAATCTTTAACCGCTACATCATCGTCACCCAGGCACTAAGACATAACTAGGGCATAATGAGTTTTATTTCCACCAGGGGCGCCTAGTAACTACCAGGTTCAACGCTCCCAGGTGGCCGACATGTGATGTGCTCTACTGTTTGGGCTGGGGATATTAGCTCAACAAACTCTGGCCACAAGGATCACGCGGATATTCTTGGGGATGCCTAGCGAAATGCGCTGTACCTAGGCCTCGAACTCTCGCCTGCTCTCCGGTGGGCGGTCTCGAACTCCAGCCTGCTCTCCGGCAGCCCACAGCAATGCGCCTGCCAAGACCTTAGGCTGCAAAACTCGCCACGGCCCAGAGCTCGCCTCCAAGTGCGCCCCGCACAGGGCAAGCTTTCGGCGAGGACTCGCGTCCCACCCATCTAGCCCTGGCCGCTGTCCCAACTCCCGCAGTTCACAGAGGCGGCGGCGGTGAGCGCAGCCGATGCCACATCCTCAGCGGCAAGCTGAAGAAACCTGTCTCCTCTCTGGGGCGACCAAACGATACGTCGATGCCGGAACCGACCCGACGCCGGAGCCGTCGGCTCCGTCCTTACCGTTGCTCTCCAGGTACACGCCCCCGTCAAAGGCGGCTCTGCGGCAGCCTTTCTGTGTCTCCTTTCCTCCGCCTCAGTTTGGGGCGGGTCGGGGGAATGGCTGAGGAGATGGAGTCGTCGCTCGAGGCAAGCTTTTCGTCCAGCGGGGCAGTGTCAGGGGCCTCAGGGTTTTTGCCTCCTGCCCGCTCCCGCATCTTCAAGATAATCGTGATCGGCGACTCCAATGTGGGCAAGACATGCCTGACCTACCGCTTCTGCGCTGGCCGCTTCCCCGACCGCACCGAGGCCACGATAGGGGTGGATTTCCGAGAACGAGCGGTGGAGATTGATGGGGAGCGCATCAAGGTGAGCGGATGGGGAACTGTTGGGGAGGACAGTTCAGTTTTCCTCTTTTTCTTCCCATTTTTAGATCCAGCTATGGGACACAGCAGGACAAGAACGATTCAGAAAGAGCATGGTTCAGCACTACTACAGAAATGTACATGCTGTTGTCTTCGTGTATGATATGACCAACATGGCTAGTTTTCATAGCCTACCATCTTGGATAGAAGAATGCAAACAACATTTGCTAGCCAATGATATACCACGGATTCTTGTTGGAAATAAATGTGACTTGAGAAGTGCCATACAGGTACCCACAGACTTGGCACAAAAATTTGCTGACACACACAGTATGCCTTTGTTTGAAACGTCTGCTAAAAACCCCAATGATAATGACCATGTGGAAGCTATATTTATGACCTTGGCTCATAAGCTTAAGAGCCACAAACCATTAATGCTTAGTCAGCCCCCTGATAATGGAATTATCCTGAAGCCTGAACCAAAGCCTGCAATGACGTGCTGGTGCTAAATAACAGTCTTTATTATATTATCTAATTTTGACTAAAGAAATACTTTTGAAGTATGACAGTATTAAGTCATAAGATTTAATCTCAACTATAATGGGTCATCTTGACACTTTGCTGTTTGTCATTGTCACGCTTTTGTATTTTGTATCTACTTAAGTTTGTCACTGTGACAACACAGGAAAAGTTGGTTTTCAGGTGAGATTGAAAATGAAGCAAAGATAGGATGAATCTGAACATCTCTCCATCTAGAGCCCAATGAAGGAAGCTTCAAATGAGAACATGATGGAATCAGTAACCATTCAATCTTTTGTCCTAGGATTGGAAAAAAATGTTAAAGGTTTAGGACACACCTAATAGTATGTCCTTTGAATGGGAAGTGTTCTTAATAGGATAAAAACTGGTATTTGCCTCTCCCCAGAGTACTTTTTTTGTTTTTTCATAGAGACGGGGTCTTGCTATGTTGTCCAGGCTGGCCTTGAGCTCCTGGGCTCAAGCAATCCTCCCACCTCAGCCTCCCCAGTACTGGGACTGTAGGTACTCACCACTGCATCTGGCCTTTCTTTGTTTTATTAACATATTTAGTTTTGTTATTATTGGTATGTTTTAGAGCCAAGACTTTAGTTCCAGTGGGATAAGAAGGCATAGAATGTTTTCTGGTTCCCAGTCCATAAAGAATGACTTTTCCAAGAGTTCTAGATGTTTGATTTTCTAATTAATACTTATCAGATCTACAAAAATCATTATTATTTTAAAAGAGTTATTTGAGTTTCTTTCTTTCTTTTTTTTTTTTTTTTTTTTTGAGATGGAGTCTCGCTCTGTCTCCAGGCTGGAGTGCAGTGGCGTCATCTCGGCTCACTGCAACCTCCGCCTCCCAGGTTCAAGTGATTCTCCTGCCTCAGCCTCCCGAGTAGCTGGGATTACAGGCGTGCACTACCACACCCAGCTGATTTTTGTATTTTTAGTATAGATGGGGTTTCACCATGTTGGCCAGGATGGTCTCGATCTCTTGACCTCATGATCCACCCGCCTCAGCTTCCCAAAGTGCTGGGATTACAGGTGTGAGTCACTGCACCCAGCCGAGTTGCTTTCTTACTAAATCCTATTAAAATATGCAAAAATAAGTCAGATTTTAAGGCAAATAAAGTGACATAAGGTGCTTTATATTTTATTTTGGTATATTTAAACAGTGAAAAACTAACTGAAAGCACATGAAGAGTTGTAACTTGGGGGAAAATAGGTAAACATAGCTTCTAGCTAACACAGGAGACCTATTCTTAGCCTTTACTAATTTCAAGCAGTGTATCCCATATGGTATCTCTTGCTCTTCCTTCAACTCCAATAAATTTAATGACTAAATGCCAAGTTAACAAATCAACTTCCATTTGGATTGTAGGTGTGAAGGCACAACTCTAATTGCTATTAGTCTACATGTATTTCTGTAATAGTATTGTGTCATATCAATTTTTAAGATGTCTAAATTTTATGGTCACAAGTTATCCCTCCTCAGTATGAAAAATAAATTAGATATTGAAAAATGTCTAAACTTCAGTGATGGAAAGAATATTTCAAGAAGTTTTTTAACCTAAATACTTTTATTTTGAATTTAAGTCTTTGCACATAAAATATAGCAAGCTTACATATTAAACTATTTACGTAAATGGAATGTAAGCCATGACTTTAACTGAAGTGTTCACATTCACTAATTTTGATAGATTGCTGTCCTTAATAATTTTGGAGGAAATTAAGCCAAATGATTATTGTACTACAGTATTTTCAGAATATGGGAAATCAATTAAAAATGTAATCTAATCTAGTTTAAGATTTTTGTTTAATCATCATGGTGGTCCTACCTGGATAATTTAACTATAAAGACAAAGTAATTCTATTAAATGAACTAACTGAAAATAATAATTATAGGAAGTGATTATTCCATTTTAAGTATTAGAGCTCAAATTGGCTTTATTTGCATTTAGGGAGATCATGTTTTCTTAATCATGCTGGAATTTAAAAATTGTTTTACTTGTATCGAAATTAACCTTGATTTATAACTATTTTTGTAATAAAACAATGACAGCTGTAGTAACTATGATGGGTGTAACAACATTTTTTTAAAGAAGGGAATCTGTTTATCGCTTTTCAAAATATTTTCTAAAGTGGGGGAAGAAAGTTTATAGACTTTCCAAGCACATTTATGGTTTTTTATTACTATTATTATGGTTTTAAAAAGAGTAACTTTATTTCTTTTTGTAAGGAATTAAGTAATATCCTTTACAGTTCTGTGAAAGGACTTATTTTTTAACTGTAATATTTATTAGTTTTAAAATATTTGTATCTCATTTGTAACAATTTGTTTTAATTTTTTATATATATGTTTTTATTTTTAAAAAACATACCAGTTGAATGGGGTTAAAGCTTTCAATATCTTAAAATATTTATAAAACATTTCACTGTTGCAAAATCACTTCCAAAATGATAGCTATCTAACAACTAATTACTAATTTTTAAAGAACAAATCACACATTTAAAAAATCTGTAGAATTTATTTTAACTATGACCTTTAATTGAAAATAAATAATTAAAATATCAGACATGTTTTGGAAAAGTCTTAATTTGAGAACACCAAAGGAAACTACCCCAGAATCTAATGTAGTTCGCTATTAATAACAATGCATTATTGAAAGTATATTGCAAATACATGTTTCCTCATGAAATCTAAGTAATTTTGTTGTGGAATAGTGTCACTGTTACATTTCCCCCATGAAGTTCAATAAACCAGCTTAGCCACAAAGAAATTGTGTTTTATTTTCTTTGTTTGGTTACTGGGTAGAGTATAAAATAAAACAATCTTTTTTTCCTCCTGGTTTCCAGATAATATTATATATATGATACACTTTTGAAAACAACAAAAAGCCCCCAACCCATTGGACAATTATTTTCTTGTATACATTTGAGGTCAAAGAACACTTCAGGAAAAAAACTCAACAAAGTATTAAAATTAGCTGATAACACAGCTTTTGTATTTGTGTGTTTTAGTAATCCAGCTTGTTTTAGAATAGTTCAGTGCAAAAAGCAAATGGTGCAAGAGGAGTTGATGTGTATTTAGACGTAAAAGCATTTAACAGAATGAATAACTATAGAAAGTATGAGAAAAGAGAACGAACTACGTCTCAGGTATAAGATTGCAGTTACTGATTTAGACACCATAGGATTAGGGATGTGGGGGCCTCTGATGTTGATTCTGCTTCCCCTGGTCAGTTTATTTTACGTATAAGTTACCCTTGTGTTCAAACACAAAATTGACATTATTCATGAAGGACTGCTTTCTTAATCAGATATTAAGAAGTTCGTCATGTATTTTGGGAGCACGTTTGCTACAGCCTGTGTGGCAAGGGCGAATGCACTTGGTTTGTTGGAATAACCTGATTTATCAAACATTTATCAAGTATGGGTCATGTGTTCTCTATTTGTGTTAGTGGAGCTACATAGACACTGTCCTTGAAGAACTTACAAAATAGTA